GCCTTATGAGAGGCCACTGGAGTCGGAGCCAAGTCTTCACGGCCTTAATATGTACCCGCCTGTGTGAGAGTGTGAACTCCATCAAAGGATGGCAAAACAAATGCCCCTCAGGCCTGGGTTTTAGAAGTGACGAGTCACCAAGAGGCTGCTGGGGGTGAGCCCTGGACTCTCCTCATTGCAAGGAACCTCCTCGCCCCTGCTTGTCCTTGTGCCTCATCTCCATGTGGGGCCCTGGAGCCTACCCCCAGGGATGGAACCTAGTCTGCCTCATTTGAACTCAGATTCTGAGCCTCTGCACCTCCCAAGCTACCTGGTTTCACAACTCAGGCAGATATCACTTTCATATCATTCTGTCCACCTTTCCCTCCTTGACAGGTCAAGAAATATTTCTGCTTGAGCCATAAGCGGTGATTCAGAAATATGAAACCTGACAAGCTTTGTTTCTTTACAGGTCACTGGATCTGAGAAACTTCCCAGGGGACCGCATTCCAGAGTCAGTGACTCTGTGAAGCACCCACATCTACCTCTTGCCACGTTCCCACGGGCTTGGGGGAAAGATGGTGGGGACCAAGGCCTGGGTGTTCTCCTTCCTGGTCCTGGAAGTCACATCTGTGTTGGGTATAGGCTAAGTATCTGCTGGCTCCCAAATCTTCCACTTGCCACAGTGAGGTTGTGTCTGGTCTGGGACTGAACTATGCATCTGCCTTAAGACACAGCAAGGCCTTAAGACCTGAGGCCACTTTATGGATTTATTCGTAATTTATACCCTGTTTGTTTTTCTCCAAAACTTGAGATTGTTCCCATTATTAAAACTCACAAAACAGAACCTTTATATGAGAAGAGGGATGAGCAGTCATTCAGAGGGAGGAAAAAAAGATAAGAGGGTTATTTTTAGCCCTTGAGTACCAAATTGAGCTCCGAGCTTCCTGGCAGCCAAAGTAATAGGGAATCACAGGGCATCAGTGAGATCTCAGAAGCAGGTTTGGGGTTTGGTCTGTTTTTAGTTTTATGAAGATTCTTTTGGCCCAAAGCTCAATTTCATTTAGACCCTGCAGCCAAATTTCACAGACACACCAGAACCCCTTCCGGTCTCCTTGCCCTCTGACTGCATCCTCTGGTGATACTGAGCTCTGGAAGGAACTCGTAGAAAGAATTTGTCTGGTGGAACAGAAGACTTCCCAAGGCATCTAAGCGTCAGCCCTCCCCTGCACACTCTCTCCCACCTCCTCCCCTTCCTCTCCTGATTTCTAAGCACATACTCAGGTAAAGCAAAAGCAAAAAAAAAAAAAAAAAAACCTCTCACTTAGCTTCTCCTTCTGGCCCTCAGGGAGACAGACGATGCTCACCCAGTCAGTAAGAAGAGTCCAGCCTGGGAAGAAGAACCCCAGCATCTTTGCCAAGCCTGCCGACACCCTGGAGAGTGAGTTGTGGCTGAAGCAGGGAGGGGCTGGACGGCTCCTCCGCAATTTGGCTATGTCTCTCAGGCCCTGGTGAGTGGACAACATGGTTCAACATCGACTACCCAGGCGGGAAGGGCGACTATGAGCGGCTGGACGCCATTCGCTTCTACTATGGGGACCGTGTATGTGCCCGTCCCCTGCGGCTAGAGGCTCGGACCACTGACTGGACACCTGCGGGCAGCACTGGCCAGGTGGTCCATGGTAGTCCCCGTGAGGGTTTCTGGTGCCTCAACAGGGAGCAGCGGCCTGGCCAGAACTGCTCTAATTACACCGTACGCTTCCTCTGCCCACCAGGTAAGCCAGAACGCCCCCACCCCCACCCGCTAAAATCAGACCGTCTGCTGATCTCACTTTGCAGGATCCCTGCGCCGAGACACAGAGCGCATCTGGAGCCCATGGTCTCCCTGGAGCAAGTGCTCAGCTGCCTGTGGTCAGACTGGGGTCCAGACTCGCACACGCATTTGCTTGGCAGAGATGGTGTCGCTGTGCAGTGAGGCCAGCGAAGAGGGTCAGCACTGCATGGGCCAGGACTGTACAGGTACCACCCTCCCTCCTGGCACTGGGCAGGGTAATCCCTGCTGATATGGCCCCTTGTTCCACAGCCTGTGACCTGACCTGCCCAATGGGCCAGGTGAATGCTGACTGTGATGCCTGCATGTGCCAGGACTTCATGCTTCATGGGGCTGTCTCCCTTCCCGGAGGTGCCCCAGCCTCAGGGGCTGCTATCTACCTCCTGACCAAGACGCCGAAGCTGCTGACCCAGACAGACAGTGATGGGAGATTCCGAATCCCTGGCTTGTGCCCTGATGGCAAAAGCATCCTGAAGATCACAAAGGTCAAGTTTGCCCCCATTGTACTCACAATGCCCAAGACTAGCCTGAAGGCAGCCACCATCAAGGCAGAGTTTGTGAGGGCAGGTAACTAAATTCTTTGGGGTAGGGCTGGTGAGCCCAAAATGCTATTTCTCATTTTCTGTCCCAGAGACTCCATACATGGTGATGAACCCTGAGACAAAAGCACGGAGAGCTGGGCAGAGCGTGTCTCTGTGCTGTAAGGCCACAGGGAAGCCCAGGCCAGACAAGTATTTTTGGTGCGTATTCTGCTAGCTACCCTGCCCAATTCCCATTCAGGTTCTACCTCTCCATCCCTTGCAGGTATCATAATGACACATTGCTGGATCCTTCCCTCTACAAGCATGAGAGCAAGCTGGTGCTGAGGAAACTGCAGCAGCACCAGGCTGGGGAGTACTTTTGCAAGGCCCAGAGTGATGCTGGGGCTGTGAAGTCCAAGGTTGCCCAGCTGATTGTCATAGGTAAGCCTGTCTGGGTCCCTGGGGCCCCTGGGCATCTTAATTTCCACACCATTTCCCTACACAGCATCTGATGAGACTCCTTGCAACCCAGTTCCTGAGAGCTATCTTATCCGGCTGCCCCATGATTGCTTTCAGAATGCCACCAACTCCTTCTACTATGACGTGGGACGCTGCCCTGTTAAGACTTGTGCAGGGCAGCAGGATAATGGGATCAGGTGCCGTGATGCTGTGCAGAACTGCTGTGGCATCTCCAAGACAGAGGAAAGGGAGATCCAGTGCAGTGGCTACACGCTACCCACCAAGGTGGCCAAGGAGTGCAGCTGCCAGCGGTGTACGGAAACTCGGAGCATCGTGCGGGGCCGTGTCAGTGCTGCTGACAATGGGGAGCCCATGCGCTTTGGCCATGTGTACATGGGGAACAGCCGTGTAAGCATGACTGGCTACAAGGGCACTTTCACCCTCCATGTCCCCCAGGACACTGAGAGGCTGGTGCTCACATTTGTGGACAGGCTGCAGAAGTTTGTCAACACCACCAAAGTGCTACCTTTCAACAAGAAGGGGAGTGCCGTGTTCCATGAAATCAAGATGCTTCGTCGGAAAAAGCCCATCACTTTGGAAGCCATGGAGACCAACATCATCCCCCTGGGGGAAGTGGTTGGTGAAGACCCCATGGCTGAACTGGAGATTCCATCCAGGAGTTTCTACAGGCAGAATGGGGAGCCCTACATAGGAAAAGTGAAGGCCAGTGTGACCTTCCTGGATCCCCGGAATATTTCCACAGCCACAGCTGCCCAGACTGACCTGAACTTCATCAATGACGAAGGAGACACTTTCCCCCTTCGGACGTATGGCATGTTCTCTGTGGACTTCAGAGATGAGGTCACCTCAGAGCCACTTAATGCTGGCAAAGTGAAGGTCCACCTTGACTCGACCCAGGTCAAGATGCCAGAGCACATATCCACAGTGAAACTCTGGTCACTCAATCCAGACACAGGGCTGTGGGAGGAGGAAGGTGATTTCAAATTTGAAAATCAAAGGAGGAACAAAAGAGAAGACAGAACCTTCCTGGTGGGCAACCTGGAGATTCGTGAGAGGAGGCTCTTTAACCTGGATGTTCCTGAAAGCAGGCGGTGCTTTGTTAAGGTGAGGGCCTACCGGAGTGAGAGGTTCTTGCCTAGTGAGCAGATCCAGGGGGTTGTGATCTCCGTGATTAACCTGGAGCCTAGAACTGGCTTCTTGTCCAACCCTAGGGCCTGGGGCCGCTTTGACAGTGTCATCACAGGCCCCAACGGGGCCTGTGTGCCTGCCTTCTGTGATGACCAGTCCCCTGATGCCTACTCTGCCTATGTCTTGGCAAGCCTGGCTGGGGAGGAACTGCAAGCAGTGGAGTCTTCTCCTAAATTCAACCCAAATGCAATTGGCGTCCCTCAGCCCTATCTCAACAAGCTCAACTACCGTCGGACGGACCATGAGGATCCACGGGTTAAAAAGACAGCTTTCCAGATTAGCATGGCCAAGCCAAGGCCCAACTCAGCTGAGGAGAGCAATGGGCCCATCTATGCCTTTGAGAACCTCCGGGCATGTGAAGAGGCACCACCCAGTGCAGCCCACTTCCGGTTCTACCAGATTGAGGGGGATCGATATGACTACAACACAGTCCCCTTCAACGAAGATGACCCTATGAGCTGGACTGAAGACTATCTGGCATGGTGGCCAAAGCCGATGGAATTCAGGGCCTGCTATATCAAGGTGAAGATTGTGGGGCCACTGGAAGTGAATGTGCGATCCCGCAACATGGGGGGCACTCATCGGCAGACAGTGGGGAAGCTGTATGGAATCCGAGATGTGAGGAGCACTCGGGACAGGGACCAGCCCAATGTCTCAGCTGCCTGTCTGGAGTTCAAGTGCAGTGGGATGCTCTATGATCAGGACCGTGTGGACCGCACCCTGGTGAAGGTCATCCCCCAGGGCAGCTGCCGTCGAGCCAGTGTGAACCCCATGCTGCATGAGTACCTGGTCAACCACTTGCCACTTGCAGTCAACAACGACACCAGTGAGTACACCATGCTGGCACCCTTGGACCCACTGGGCCACAACTATGGCATCTACACTGTCACTGACCAGGACCCTCGCACGGCCAAGGAGATCGCGCTCGGCCGGTGCTTTGATGGCACATCCGATGGCTCCTCCAGAATCATGAAGAGCAATGTGGGAGTAGCCCTCACCTTCAACTGTGTAGAGAGGCAAGTAGGCCGCCAGAGTGCCTTCCAGTACCTCCAAAGCACCCCAGCCCAGTCCCCTGCTGCAGGCACTGTCCAAGGAAGAGTGCCCTCGAGGAGGCAGCAGCGAGCGAGCAGGGGTGGCCAGCGCCAGGGTGGAGTGGTGGCCTCTCTGAGATTTCCTAGAGTTGCTCAACAGCCCCTGATCAACTAAGTTTTGTGGTACTTCACCCTCTTCTGCCCTCATTTCATGTGACAGCCATTGTGAGACTGATGCACAAACTGTCACTTGGTTAATTTAAGCACTTCTGTTTTCGTGAATTTGCTTGTTTGTTTCTTCATGCCTTTACTTACTTTGTCCCATGCTACTGATTGGCACGTGGCCCCCACAATGGCACAATAAAGCCCCTTTGTGAAACTGTTCTTTAAATGAAACACAAGAAATTGGCCACTGGTAAAACTCTGCAGCTTCAACTGTACTTCATTTAATGCCATTAATGCAAATATACTTCCTCTTCTTTTTGCATGGTTTTGCCCACCTCTGCAATAGTGATAATCTGATGCTGAAGATCAAATAACCAATATAAAGCATATTTCTTGGCCTTGCTCCACAGGACATAGGCAAGCCTTGATCATAGTTCATACATATAAATGGTGGTGAAATAAAGAAATAAAACACAATACTTTTACTTGAAATGTAAATAACTTATTTATTTCTTTGCTAAATTTGGAATTCTAGTGCACATTCAAAGTTAAGCTATTAAATATAGGGTGATCATAGTTCCTCTACCAAGTCTGGAAAGAACATCTCCTGGTATCCACAATTACACCAGGTTGCTAACTGTATTTGTACATTTCCCTTTGCATTCGCTTCTGTTCTTGCTAGAAACCCAGTGTAGCCCAGGGCAGATGTCAATAAATGCATACTCTGTATTTCGATTCTGAGGCCACTGTCCTGTCTTAACTATTAAAGTGAGCCAGCTTCTCAGAGGAGTACAGGGGACTCTGGAAAGCAGTCACAGGTGGTGTAAGTCCTCGCCCCCTAAGTTACAGGGCAGGGCAACATAGGCACACACTCCAGCAGTCAAATTTGTTCTCATGGATCACATTTTCCGTTTGCAGAAAAGAGCAGATTCCTGGAGTTGTGAGCATGTTCTGGGCTCCTGAGCAAGACTAAAAACACGTCCCGATTTTTTTCTTTCCTTCTTTCCAATACTTTGGAGCTTATACAATGGCTTGGCCCAGGGTCTGACAAGCTGGCCAAGTGGTCCTTTGGCTCTCCCAACAGCCTGTTGCCTTCTCCAGCTGGGCTGGCCGGCCTCACTCAGAAATGGGCTTTTACTTTTTTCTTTATGCTCTTCTAAAGATGTTCAACTTTTCCAGACACCAGATCTCTGTTGTGTGTTACAGACCCTGTCCCTGGAGCAAAACAATTGGTCCAAACGGGCAGAGTTTTGGTTTTGGAAAAGGTATTTGGTTTAAAATAGTAAATCAGAGGCCCATAGGTGGTGCCAGAGCGATCTCAGCGGCATTACAGTCAGGGTAGTGGGGTGTGGGGTTGGATAGGATGCACTCACTGCCCCTATCCCAACCCCTCCAGAATCTGTCAGGCAAGAGTCCAAAGGGTTTGGGAGAAGAGAGGACACTGTTTACAATCAGGACAAAAAGCTTTCCCTGATGCCCTGGCCAGCCTAGTGCAGCTCCTTTACCCATCTCTGGCCTGGGCTGGATTTGTACTCTTGGATCACCATCTGCCCGGCTCCTGGGAATTTGGTTTGTAAGCAATTAGAAATTTCTCTAGCTGAGCACATCACAATAACCATAGAAAAAGCAAGCATCTGCAGGAGTGAGGACTAGTGGTCTTGTGATTGCAACTTGACCCACTTCCAGACTCCACATCTGTCCCACTGCTCCCAGGAAGCAGCTCTCACTGACTGCTTGGGGAGGCTTGACTGCCCCTGTTGTGAGTGCACAGCTATCTGCAGCACCATCGCCCCAGCCACTTCAGGAGCCAGAGTGCCTGCTGCTTCAACCTGACCACCAGTTCACTTCAAACTCACGGGGGGAGGGGGAGGGTCGGGGGGGGGTGGGTTGCTGGGGAAGGTGGGCTGACTGGTTCCCCACTCTAGGGCACTTTCCTTGCTGTTCTCAATTGAGGGCCTGAATAAATGGACTCCAGCACACAGCATCTGATGCCTGACTTTTTCCTTCACTCGC